GACTTACAGTTTCTCACACATCGCGCCCCAGGGATATACTTACTAGGCCTATTGTATTTTGCCCAAGACTGGGTCACACTGCCATGTACTCGACTTTCCTACTCTTTTACGACCTGCAACACCACATCTTACCTGGGGATCTCACCCGCGGCTCTGATTCCGGCAGTCAGGCTGAAATGAAAAGGAAAAAACACGCGTGCACAACACGCACCAATTAGCAAGGCAGTTTTCAAGTCGGCGGAGAATCCGGCCAATCCCCGGCAGGCAGAGGCAAAGGGCCGCCTCTGAGTCTGGCAACGCGCGGGCAAAGCCACAAATACCGAGTTCAAATCTCAACGGCTGCAGGACGGCCAATCGCGACGCCCGCCGGAGCGGCCGGCCAATCACAGCGCCGCCCGGGGGCGGGCCAAGGCTCCGGCTCCGGCCCCCGCTCCCACCCCCGGCCCGCCTGCGAATCCCTCCTTGGCCGCAAGGTCCCCCTTTGCCCAGTCGGCGGGGAGGAGGCCGTATTTCTGCTGGCCAGAGACGTCGCGTCCCTGGCTGGGCATTCAGTCACCCCCAGGAAAGGAGGCAAGTCCACGCTGGGAGTTAGAAGGCATCGCCTCTAATCCAGGTTTCGCCATCTCCTCTGCTAAGTGACGTCCAGCAAGTCACTTCACTTTCAGGACCTCAAATCTCCTCCCCAGTAGTAAAATAGGGGTAATAAAAACAGCTACAGCGGAAGACTGTTGTGAGGCACAGAGAAAGGGCTTGGTCATTGGAAGCGGGTTCCAGGTTCTCAACCTTCATTTCCTTCACGGTTGAAGGACGCCAAAGAAAGCGGAAAGGGTGAATTTTCTTGAAATCTCAGTTTTGGGGAATCTTAGCGACGAGTCGCGGACCTCAGCTTGTCCGGCGCTCCAAAACTTCCGGCAGGCGGACCGGAAGCACTGAGGCGGGAAGGGTGGTAGAGGCCCCTCCTGCCGGAACCCGGGGGGCGGGGCTCGTGGCTGTTGCGGATGGGGCGTAGGTGGGCGGTGCGCCCACAGCTGCCTGGGTAAGGCCCAAGATGGCTGTCTTCGCCTTAGTACTCGTGTGAAGTTGGCGGGGACGGTTCCTGTCATCTTCTTGGGCTTATTTGGTGTGCTGTTGAAGGGGGGAGACTAGAGAAATGGCAGGGAACCTCTTATCCGGGGCAGGTAGGCGCCTGTGGGACTGGGTGCCTCTGGCGTGCAGAAGCTTCTCTCTTGGTAAGTGGCTGATGTAGGCACCCCGATAACTGTCAGATTAATTCCCTCCCTTCCCCATCCCCAGGTGTGCCTAGATTGATCGGTATAAGGCTCACTCTCCCGCCCCCCAAAGTGGTTGATCGTTGGAACGAGAAAAGGGCCATGTTCGGAGTGTATGACAACATCGGGATCCTGGGTAAGACTTGACCTTCGACGTGGTACACAATTTTGGATCTAATGTGTTCTCTCACATTACACAGGAAACTTTGAAAAGCACCCCAAAGAACTGATCAGGGGGCCCATATGGCTTCGAGGTTGGAAAGGGAATGAATTGCAACGTTGTATCCGAAAGAGGAAAATGGTTGGAAGTAGAATGTTCGCTGATGACCTGCACAACCTTAATAAACGCATCCGCTATCTCTACAAACACTTTAACCGACATGGGAAGTTTCGATAGAAGAGAAAGCTGAGAACTTCGGAAAAGGCTCATCTGTCACCCTGGAGAAGGGAAACTGTACTTTTCCCTGTGAGGAAACGGCTTTGTATTTTCTCTGTAATAAAATGGGGCTTCTTTGGAATTTGATAGCCACATACTTTTGTTTTCCTCTAGATGCTGCCTCTACTCATGTAGACTATGAAGTCTTGACTCATCCTAGATCTTAGGATCTTAGGTTTGGGCTTCACACCACTTGCCTTTTACAGTCTAGCTATACCTAATTCCTTTAAAAAGAAAAGTTGGTGAGAATGTTATTGGCGCTTTTTGACATAATGCTGTTATGTTAATAGTGTTTCTAAAGAGCCTTCCACACTGAAATGAAATATAAGAGAAAAATGGAGTCATACTTCTGTACTACTCTCATAAAATATTTATTAG